TCATTCCTTAGCACCTACTGAAGACCTGGGGGTGCAAGAGGCTGTGAAATATCTGTTAATTCATGAAACAGTATGGGTGAATAACAACCTGGCTAGGACTCAAATTACAACCACTTCCATTATGGCTGTGGGCCAGAACTGTCTTTACCTATTTGAATATTGTGTGTTTGTCAGGGCAGAGAGCAAAGAACAGTGCGTTAAAATGTAGCCCATAATTATGAGATTCTAAAAGGATTGGGTAATTGTAGACTGAGAGTCCAAGAGATGGAAGTTAAAAGTGATTTTAGTATTTCGCCTGCACTGACTGGCTGTGGCAAGTCTCTTTCCTCTGGTCTAGATCTCAATTTCCTCATCTGTAAAATGAAATAACTGGCAAAATGAGCTGCGTGTTTCTAAGGGTGTATACGCATACATACATACATACACATATACATATACAAATGTGTATATAAAATGGTATACATATAAATGTGTGTGTGTGTGTGTGTGTGTTAATTCCTTTCAGAATAACGCCACTATGATTAAATTGGAGCTGATGCCCAGACCCTGAATTCAGGCAGGCTATCGGGAAGGAGGGCTTGGAAAGATGGACCTATGCTTTCTGCCACAGTGCCATCATCTCTGGTTCTGCCAAAAGCAGCAGCTCCACCTCCCCTGCCCCAAACCTTCTCAGCCAGTCCCACTGCGGTTTCCCCCAATTGCCCTGTCACTCGTTCTCCACGCCCCTCCTCCCAGTAGCGTCCGCGGCTGGAGCTGAACTCACACTGCTGGCCGTGCTCTAGGGGGCCGCGGCCGGGTTCCCCGCGCGCCCCGCACCCCAGCCCTGCTGGCGGAGGAGGCTGCTCCTCTTCGCGACCCGCCTTGGGCGCCACCACTGCGGTCACCACCACCGCCTCCTCGCCTGTCATGCCGCAGCGGTCTTCCGAGAGCCCTGGGCACGGTTTCCTTCTCAGCTCAGTCGCAGGCAGCCCAGCATGCGAGGCGTCTCGGGTTGCCATAGTGACTGCCGATTCTCCCCGCCCCCAGCCGGCCTTCCGAGGCCCTAGGTATTCCGCGCACCAAAGAAGGTGCTGAAGTTATGGGGCTGGGGTTATTATTATCATTGACCAAAGCAAAGGACTTTCCATTAATTTCTCGTTAATTTATTGTTAATTTCTCACACGAGCTCGGCAAGAGAGGCTTTACTATTCCCAGAGAATCCGAGATTCAGAAAAAGCGAAGGAAACTGCATAAGGCCTCATAGCTAGGAAGCGGCACCGTTGGAATGTGGACTCAGAAGTCTGGTCCCAAGCCGACAGAACAGATCACTGCCCAGAACAGAAAAGTTAGAAGTGGAACCGGTGTGCAGGTGAGTGCAAGGCACCGTCGCTGGTTTCACGCAAATGTGTTTTATGATGTAATTTTGTTTTTAGAATTTCTAGAATTTGGAATCGAGTGCATTTTCTGACATTTGAGTACAGTACCCAGGGGTTCTTGGAGAAGAACCTGGTCCCAGAGGAGCTTGACTGACCATAAAAATGAGTACTGCAGATGCACTGTAAGCACCTGACTTCTGGAATCCCTTGTTATTATATTGAAATGTTTCTTCTTTCTTAATATAGTGATGATGAAAACACATTTAAAATATTAGTTGCAACAGATATTCATCTTGGATTTATGGAGAAAGATGCAGTCAGAGGAAATGATACGTTTGTAACACTCGATGAAATTTTAAGACTTGCCCAGGAAAATGAAGTGAGTGTGGTTTGTATTTGTGCACTATCTACTACTAATTTTAACACCTTTTTCTGTTGATCAGGTGGATTTTATTTTGTTAGGTGGTGATCTTTTTCATGAAAATAAGCCCTCAAGGAAAACATTACATACCTGCCTCGAGTTATTAAGAAAATATTGTATGGGTGATCGGCCTGTCCAGTTTGAAATTCTCAGTGATCAGTCAGTCAACTTTGGTTTTAGTAAGTAAGTATATTTATTTACTTGAGTGAGTGATTATGGAAATTTTAAGTAACTTTTTTTTTTTAAGGTTTCCATGGGTGAACTATCAAGATGGCAACCTCAACATTTCAATTCCAGTGTTTAGTATTCATGGCAATCATGACGATCCCACAGGGGTAATTATTGTTTTCTTAGAGTTTGTTGGAATACACTAACATTCTTTGAAATTATTTTGCATAGGCAGATGCACTTTGTGCCTTGGACATTTTAAGTTGTGCTGGATTTGTAAATCACTTTGGACGTTCAATGTCTGTGGAGAAGATAGACATTAGTCCGGTTTTGCTTCAAAAAGGAAGCACAAAGATTGCGCTATATGGTTTAGGTAAGACAGTTTTATTTTACTGTTTATGTCCAACAATTTAAAAATAATGTAATGTCCATTTCAGGATCCATTCCAGATGAAAGGCTCTATCGAATGTTTGTCAATAAAAAAGTAACAATGTTGAGACCAAAGGAAGATGAGAACTCTTGGTTTAACTTATTTGTGATTCATCAGAACAGGTAAAACTTTTCTCTGAAAAAGTTTGAGCCAACCGAATTTATATTTTTCAAAATCTTGATACAGGAGTAAACATGGAAGTACTAACTTCATTCCAGAACAATTTTTGGATGACTTCATTGATCTTGTTATCTGGGGCCATGAACATGAGTGTAAAATAGCTCCAACCAAAAATGAACAACAGCTGTTTTATATCTCACAACCTGGAAGCTCAGTGGTTACTTCTCTTTCCCCAGGAGAAGCTGTAAAGAAGTGAGTGTTATATATTTTGAGCCAATTTTTAATGTGACTCGGTGTTCATTTCTCTCCACTTCAGACATGTTGGTTTGCTGCGTATTAAAGGGAGGAAGATGAATATGCATAAAATTCCTCTTCACACAGTGCGGCAGTTTTTCATGGAGGATATTGTTCTAGCTAATCATCCAGACATTTTTAACCCAGATAATCCTAAAGTAACCCAAGCCATACAAAGCTTCTGTTTGGAGAAGGTAATTCTTTTTGATAAAGTCAATGAGATCTACGTTGTTTTTTAATCTTTTTAAAAATTTTGAGATTGAAGAAATGCTTGAAAATGCTGAACGGGAACGTCTGGGTAATTCTCACCAGCCAGAGAAGCCTCTTGTACGACTGCGAGTAAGTCCTATTTATATAGATTGAATATTATTCCTAGCGTTCATAGATTATTCTGTGTTTTCAGGTGGACTATAGTGGAGGTTTTGAACCTTTCAGTGTTCTTCGCTTTAGCCAGAAATTTGTGGATCGGGTAGCTAATCCAAAAGACATTATCCATTTTTTCAGGCATAGAGAACAAAAGGAAAAAACAGGTAAGCTAGTTATTTTTATGAGGTAAAAAAATAGCTATTTTTTGATATACTTCTTTTTTTCTAGGAGAAGAGATCAACTTTGGGAAACTTATCACAAAGCCTTCAGAAGGAACAACTTTAAGGGTAGAAGATCTTGTAAAACAGTACTTTCAAACCGCAGAGAAGGTAATTTCTTACAGTTCACATTTTGAATAATGTATTTCTGCATCCAGTGATTTGTATCTTACAGAATGTGCAGCTCTCACTGCTAACAGAAAGAGGGATGGGTGAAGCAGTACAAGAATTTGTGGACAAGGAGGAGAAAGATGCCATTGAGGAATTAGTGAAATACCAGTTGGAAAAAACACAGCGATTTCTTAAAGAACGTCATATTGATGCCCTCGAAGACAAAATCGATGAGGAGGTAAGTAACTAATTTGAGTGTCTAGGTCTATTACATGTTTGTGATTTACTCTGTTATGATCTAGGTACGTCGTTTCAGAGAAACCAGACAAAAAAATACTAATGAAGAAGATGATGAAGTCCGTGAGGTAATTATTCTGCTGCAAATTCTTGTGTTTATTGTGTGTACTTTCTCCTTCTTCTCCCTCTTAGGCTATGACCAGGGCCAGAGCACTCAGATCTCAGTCAGAGGAGTCTGCTTCTGCCTTTAGTGCTGATGACCTTATGAGTATAGATTTAGCAGAACAGATGGCTAATGACTCTGATGATAGCATCTCAGCAGCAACCAACAAAGGAAGAGGCCGAGGAAGAGGTCGAAGAGGTGGAAGAGGGCAGAATTCAGCATCGAGAGGAGGGTCTCAAAGAGGAAGAGGTGAGCACTGAGTTCAGTCCTGTGCACATTCAGCTTGTACATTGACTGTTCATTTTTCTAACAGCAGACACTGGTCTGGAGACTTCTACCCGTAGCAGGAACTCAAAGACTGCTGTGTCAGCATCTAGAAATATGTCTATTATAGATGGTGAGTATAGACTGCAAGTGATTATTTATAAAACATAATGCACATTTCATCTTTTTCATTCTAGCCTTTAAATCTACAAGACAGCAGCCTTCCCGAAATGTCACTACTAAGAATTATTCAGAGGTAAGAAAAAAAGTTTTATGGTTGTGTATTAAAAAAACTGTTTGTTGCTTTGTTTCCTTGCCAGGTGATTGAGGTAGATGAATCAGATGTGGAAGAAGACATTTTTCCTACCACTTCAAAGACAGATCAAAGGTAGGTGCAGTGATTTTCTGCAAAAGAAACATTTGTGTTTGTTTTTGTTTTTGTTTTGCCTCAGGTGGTCCAGCACATCATCCAGCAAAATCATGTCCCAGAGTCAAGTATCGAAAGGGGTTGATTTTGAATCAAGTGAGGTAAATAAGTAATATTGTTAAATTTTAATTAAATCACTAATACAACATTTGTATCTCATTTCAGGATGATGATGATGATCCTTTTATGAACACTAGTTCTTTAAGAAGAAATAGAAGATAATATATTTAATGGCACTGAGAAACATGCAAGATACAGGAAAAATGAAAATGTTACAAGCTAAGAGTTTACAGTTTAAGATTTTAAGTATTGTTTCCTGAGCATAACTCCATAAGTAAGAAATTTCTAGTTCACAGACATACAATAGCATTGATTCACCTTGTTTTTTTAACCTGGTTGTTGTAGTAAGAGCTTTGTTTCAATATCACTCTTGAGTAAAGATTAAAATAAAGCTACCATTTTACATTTCTATTTCATAATGAAAAACTATGTCAGTATTTTAATATGGTTACATTTAGCCAAAGTTGAGGGAAAGAGCTTATAAAATTTAACTTCTTCATAATTTTAGTAATTTCCTAGAGGTTCTGGGTTTTCTGAAAGTAAAACAATTTATGCGAACCTATGTCTAAATTCACTGTTTGTTACTATGTATGTTTTTTTCCAATGCTTCTTATAAGACTAAATGATTAGAAGTACCTAATAGTTTGAACAGATATGTTTTTATTTAAAAGAGTAGAATAACCTTTCAGAATTACTGAGTTTTTTATTCCAGTTGTAGCAAAGATTTCAAAAGATTGTGTTCCCATTAAGTGGTAGTAATTTCCTTTATTATTCTGTATCCTTAATGGTGTTCTCTCTCTCTCTCTCTCTCTCTCTCTCTCCCTCTCCCCCCCGTTCCCCACTCTTCCTTTCTCCTTTGCTTTTTCTTCTCTTTCATACATATATGCGTGCCTAGTTCTAGGAGGAAACGGGTTAAAAATTGTTTTAAACTACATCTTGAAAATATTGAAGAATTTGTTTTAGGTAGAGTGGTCAGTTGAACCTTACAGTAAAGTATAGAAATATATTTAATGTGGAATGTCAATGCCAGGATTTCTCATTAACAATATTTTATCTCAACTTTGGTTCCTGTGATACATTTCTGAATGGGCAATTCCAGAAATCTTAGTAGCCCATGTTAAGCTTCTATTTTTTACTTGTTTTCGGGGAGAAATAAGAATTAGACATCTTCAGATTTAAGTTAAATAATCCCATTCTTTATAATCCTCTGTAAAAAGATCCCTGAGATTATTCCTTCTTCTAGTTTTATGCGACAGCTTTACTTTAAAATTCAAGTTATACATCTTGGGAGTACAATGGCCCGACATTTCTTCATAGGTAGAAACAAATACTTGACTCAGTGATACTCATGACCATTAGAATAGTCATACCTGGAATGTGTCAAATTATAAGAGACAGACACTTGGTTAGTGGCTGCCTCATATAGCACTTTTGAAGAGGCCTAAGTCAAAACTTGCAATATAACATTCTATTGACTTTCTTAAAAATATTTTTTCTGTACCTAACTTGAGCATAAGGGTTATTTGAGCAAGTAACATTAACTCAGTGGAAGGCATTGTCCTGTGAAATATTCTTAGGCAGATCTGCCCACATCTTTATTGAACTTGAAATCTAATATTTCTAGTATTTGAACAAAGCAGAAGGTTAAGTCAGGGAAGAGCAGTGCTGTCCATGATGTAATGGAAGCTACCAGGGGAGGCAGTGTCTGGATGATGCTGTGCTACCTACCCCTGCACAAGCCATGCTGGCTCAGTCTGAGCTGTGGGCCACATCAGCTAGTGGCTCTTCTCATGCATCAGTTAGGTGGGTCTGGGTGAGAGTTATAGTGAGGGAATGGTCACTAAAGTATCCTGACAAGTTCCTAGGAAAAAAGGAATAAAGTTTTTTTCCTTAAAAAAAAAAAAATTGCTCTTGGCTGTGAAAAGAGGTACTAAATGCGATTCAGTTCACCGCTAAGGAAAGTGATGACATAGCAGTTACAGAGGGTGATAAATCTCTCCAGCTAATTCAGGTCATTTTGTGAATACTATGTATCAAGCCCTGAAAATATGGTAAATAAAACGTGACAGGGAAACCTTTTTTTGATTGAATATTGTTACATAGTTAAATGTGCTATATATCCTTAATATTTTATATTGATCCTGCAAAATCTGTTGGTTTTAGGGGAGTTTTGTTTTTTGTTTCTAACAATTTTCAGACCTGTTGGTATAGGAATGTAGAAGTCTTTCAGATGATTTGAAAGCAGCTGCATTTGCTCTTGGAGGCTTTGGGAGAGCAGGAATGAAAACATTCAGAGGAAGACATCTGTAGGGAATTCTTCTGTTACTTACCAAAGAATAAGTGTCTTTCTGGTGTTTTATTTCCTATCATAAAAATACAACAGTGCATTTACAAGGTTAAAGATTCCTCGAAGTTCTAGGAAATTCTTGAAAATATAAGTGGTGCTTAGAAAATTCAAGCATTTAGGAATGTGACCTTTAATTCAGGTATGTAAAAGACTTTTTTCCCAAACTTTTAAAAGTAGGAAATACAATAAATACAGAAAAGTCATATGGTTGAATAAATAATTATAAATTGAGCACTGATGGAATCCCTCTACAGGTCAAGAAATAGCGCAGTGTCCTGGATGCCCATTATATTGTTTTCTCCTTTCTGGGTAACAAGCCCTAACTTCTGTAATTTAAAAGCTCCTACTTTTGCCACAAGGTGGTGCTTCTGCCATTAGACGCAGTTAGGAGGATGCAACTGCAAATCTAAAATTACGAAGTTAGTGTAGTTGCAATAAACTTAGAACATATGCATTAATACTAAACCTATGCAGTAATACCATAATTAGCCTTCTAATCATGTAATTTGCTTTACTTAGGTATTTCATTTGGTTCAGCCTGTTATGGAATTTACCAGCTTGATAAATTTGCCTATAAAGTTTTATAAAGAAAAGGAATATTTTGTTTTCATAAAGAGGAAAATCCATTCTTAGAAAAAAACTGAGTAAAAAAGTATCTCAATGGGCTGGGTGCAGTGGCTCATGCCTTTAATCCCAGCACTTTGGGAGGCCGAGGAGGGGGTTCACCTGAGGTCAGGAGTTTGAGACCAGCCTGGCCAACATGGTGAAACCTCGTCTCTACTAAAAATACAAAAGATTAGCTGGGCATGGTGGTGTGTGCCTGTAATCTTAGCTACTCAGGAGGCTGAGGCAGGAGAATCGCTTGAACCCAGGAGGCAGAGGTTGCAGTGAGCCGAGATTGTGCCATTGCACTGCAGCCTGGGCAACAAGAGTGAAACTCAATCTCAAAAAAAAAAAAAGTATCTAAATGTAAAATATCTTTTTTGGAAATATAGAATTTAAAAGCGACTTTCCCCCAAAGAAATCTGATGTCCTTTTTGTATCTGTCATAAATTTAATTCATAGTATTTTGGGTTTTTTTTGTTTTTTTTTTTTGAGACGGAGTCTCGCACTCTTGCCCAGGCTGGAGGGCAGGGGCACCATTTCGGCTCACTGCAAGCTCCACGCCATTCTCCTGCCTCAGCCTCCCAAGTAGCTGGGACTACAGGCGCCCACCACCACGCCTGGCTAATTTTTTTTTTTTTTTTTTTGTATTTTTAGTAGAGACAGGGTTTTTCTGTGTTAGCCAGGATGGTCTCGATCTCCTGACCTTGTGATCCACCCACCTCAGCCTCCCAAAGTGCTGGGATTACAGGCCTGAGCCACCACGCCCAGCCTATTTTGTGTTTTTTTAAAGCTAACTACCATTAAGATCATTATAGAAGTTTGGTATAATGAAGATTTGGGTTTTTCAGTCCAATGAGTTTCCATATTCTTGAATGAAAAAGATCCACATTTCATCATTTGCCTGTTTCATTTTCTTTTAGTACTTTTGAACTTAGTTTGGTCAGAAAATACTAGAATTTTAGTTTGATCTAAAGAACCAGCTTATATAACTTGCTGTTGCCATGTACATTTGTATGTCTTTGCTGTGTCAAATAACTGGATCTGATTTTAGCTCTTTTTAAGTGGTGAAAGCAATGCATTTTTATTCTTCAAATTCAGACATTGAATGTGTATTAAAATGTGTGTGCTTACCTTTAATCCTCTCCCCACCGACAATTAGGAACACGTTTCTCCAATTACTGTTGGCAAGACTACCAAGAAAAATTGTTGAATTAGAATCCCAGCACCGGGCACGGTGGCTCACGCCTGTGATCCTAGCACTTTGGGAGGCCAAAGCAGGCGGATCACCTGAGGTCAGGAGTTCGAGACCAGCAGGGCCAACATGGCGAAACCCCGACTCTACTAAAAATACAAAAATTAGCCAGGCATGGTGGTGGGCGCCTGTAATCCCAACTACTCAGGAGGCTGAGGCAGGAGAATTGCTTGAACCTGGGAGTTGGAGGTCACGGTGAGCTGATATCACGCCATTGCACTCCAGCCTGGGCAACAGAGCAAGACTCTGTCTCAATCAATCTATCCATCAATCGATAAGAACCCCAGATTGTATAGCTACATGTTTTAGCCCCCTTTTCAAAGTATATGTTCTCCTTGGTACTTATTTTGACATTCTGACTTTTCTACATATGCTTTATCAACCTCTTAATTAAACCATCATTGTCTATTTTGAGAGATAACTGCGCTGCTTCCCGTTGTGTGTTTTAAATGTTATTGTTCAGTTTGAGTCAAATAAAAGGATATTTAATCTGTGGTGCCTTGACATTAAAAGTGGTAAAGTGATTTTTAAAGGGCTCTTGGCT